TGCTGGTGTGGCACGGCCCTCCTCCCTGCTGTCTGTCCCTCAGAGCTTCCATGGACTCACCACCCCCCACCTTCTCCACCCCCGGCCCACAGGGGGCAAAGGCCACCCAGCTCTGAGGTGGAAGCCCTGCTGGGGAGGCAGGCCGGCGGCACAGCCAGGGACACCCTGTGTGCACGCCAGCCCAGAGACGGCCCCACCTGGCCCCCAACGTTATGAAATGTCCATGTCAAAAGAGACCCAGACACTGGACACAGCGGCTCCCAGCTTTTTATGACCCTGAGGGCTCTACAGGACCACAAAGGAGGGAAACGGATTGCCCAGGTCACACGTGCAGCTGTTGCAGAATTCACGTGATTCACCGGTTTTATTAAACTTCCCATAACCATGTCTGACCCCCTGGGAATTCCAGAATTCCAGGCCAAGTCCTCCGTCCCCCAAAAAACAGCTTTCTGGAGGCACTGGACAAACTCCTAAAGGGCTGACTCCAGTGGGGGAAGCCTTCGGAGACTGCAGCCCATCCAGAAAGGACCACTGTCTCCAGGCCACCGGTCCCGGGCCTGTTCCAGAGCCGCCAGTAGGGCTGGTCACTAGGGTCAGCTTCGTTTCGCCTGGGCTCTCCCCATCAATCCTGTCCTGTGAGTTTGCAGAAGGGATGGGGAGGCGAGGCCAGGCCGCAGAGTGAGCGTCATTCTCCGCAGCAAGGGTTCTCCAAGGACCGCGCTCGGCCGACGCTTCCACATTCTGTGGAAGAGATTCTCGCTCGGTTTCCACACAGCTTTGAACTCTGCCCTTCACTCACGGCGAGTGGGTGGCCAGGCCCGACGGGTCGGTGTGTGACTCGGCGGCGCGCACGCCAGAGAATTCCCGTGGGGAGGACACCGGCGGCCACGCGCTCCCCGCCCCGTCCCGCCCGCGCACCTGTCCTGGGCGTGTTGCCCGAGACCCCGCCTCGCCCTCAGTTCCGCCCCCGTGGCCCCGCCCCACTCGCGCCGGGCGCTGGTTGGCGGAGGCGGCGCGCTATGCTAATGAGCCTGACCCCTTCAAGCGCCGGCGGACGCAGCAGTCCGGACCCAGGCGCGCCCCTCCCGCCCCAGCCCACCCCGGCCTGCCGCCCGGGAGGGGAACATGCCGCGCTCCTTCCTGGTGAAAACGCACTCCAGCCACAGGGTCCCCAACTACCGGCGGCTGGAGACGCAGAGAGGTACTGACTACCCGATCCCCGAGCCCCTGCCGATCTTTCTATTCTCTCCCCTCCACCCCTCTAGAAATCAATGGTGCCTGCTCTGCCTGTGGGGGGCTGGTGGTGCCCCTCCTCCCCCGAGACAAGGAGGCCCCTTCTGTGCCCGGTGACCTTCCCCAGCCCTGGGACCGCTCCTCGGCCGTCGCCTGCATCTCCCTGCCCCTCCTGCCACGGATCGAGGAAGCTCTGGGGGCCTCTGGGCTGGACGCCTTGGAAGTCAGCGAGGTCGACCCTCGGGCCAGCCGGGCCGCCATTGTACCCCTCAAAGACAGCCTGAACCACCTCAACCTGCCCCCACTGCTGGTGCTGCCCACACGGTGGTCCCCGACCTTGGGCCCAGACCGGCACGGGGCTCCGGAAAAACTGCTTGGGGCTGAGCGGATGCCCCGAGCCCCGGGCGGCTTTGAGTGCTTCCACTGCCACAAACCCTACCACACGCTGGCCGGGCTGGCCAGGCACCGGCAGCTGCACTGCCACCTGCAGGTGGGGCGTGTCTTCACCTGCAAGTACTGCGACAAGGAGTACACCAGCCTGGGTGCCCTCAAGATGCACATCCGCACTCACACGCTGCCCTGCACCTGCAAGATCTGTGGCAAGGCCTTCTCCAGGCCCTGGTTACTGCAGGGCCATGTCCGCACCCACACAGGTAGGACAGGGTGAAGGTCTGCAAGGACGGTCTGGTGTCACTGGCCGCCGCCTTCCTCCCACAGGGGAGAAGCCCTATGCCTGCTCGCACTGCAGCAGGGCCTTTGCCGACCGCTCCAACCTTCGGGCCCATCTGCAAACGCACTCAGACGCCAAGAAGTACCGGTGCCGGCGCTGCACCAAGACCTTCTCCCGCATGTCCCTCCTGGCGCGGCATGAGGAGTCTGGCTGCTGCCCGGGCCCCTGAGAGGCACGTGGTCGGCGCAGGTAGGAGGGATGGTCCTCACCGGGAGAGCTGGCGTCCCTCCTGCCCCCAGAGGAGCCAGGAGTCTGGGAGGGCGGGGCCTGGCCTCACACTTGGTGCGTCCTCCACATCTGCGTCCAATCAGAACCAAAGAAGTCCAGCGGGGGCCACTGGGCCGGAGGACACTCCCCCAGGCATCCCACCGCGCGGAGCCCACTCAGAGGAGACTCCTCTCCCGGGGAAGGCTTTCATCAGAACAAGAGCCATGGTTCCATTTCGACACGGCCAGGTCTCCGGGGCTACCCTTCCAAGAGTCAGAGCCTCGGGGAGGTGGCCGCCAGCATGGGCCGGCACTGCCGCCGGATGGCTGGCAAGGCTGCCTAGTTCCATTGCAGCAGAAATGAACAGTTCTGACTTATAGTGAGCACCGCCCTGTGGCCCTTCCTCAGTAGGCACAACTACCTCTCAGCCAGCCCCCGCCAGCCTTTGGTTTGGGGTCTGGGACGAGCTGCCCCATGTCACACGTCTATGTGCATGTGCACACACACTCAAACATGTACACACACGTGCCCTCCCCACCTCACTAGACTCTCCGGGAGATGGGGCAGGACTGGGAGAGCCCACGATTGGTGATTTGGGTGTGTTGGGATGAGGCGGAGTGCCTGTGGGATTTGTCCCGGTCAGAGCCTCAGGGGGCTGGGGTCTCAGGGCACTCAGCTTCCCAGGCAATAACAGCCGTGGGGTAATAAATGGTCTCTGCACACCTGCATGTTCCGTTCTTCGAAGCTTTGAGTC